GGTGAAGAAATCCATCCTCCCCACAGGGGTATCTCCAGAATCCAACGAGATGAAGTGAGGTGAAAGCGCTCTGAAGGGCAGGAAGCTCTGCTGACACAAAATGTTTACCCATAACACGTGGCTTAGAGTCCCTTACCCTCTAGCTTGGCGGGAGAGAGAAGTCTGCTCTCCCTACCCCACGCCCCATCCCCTGCTCATCCCCTGCCAGCCACCCACCACACCCTTCACGCAGAGAAGTATAGAGCCACAGGGGGAGGGCGCCATTCTCTCTCTCCCTCCCTACTCAGGAATCTCCCTGAAGCTTTGACAAAGCCCCCTTGACACCCCGCATTCAATCTTATTTTTATTTTTTTTTATTAACTCTGTCACCTAGGCTGGAGTGCAGTGACCTGATCTCAGCTCACTGCAACCTCCGCCTCCTGGGCTCAAGCGATTCTCCTGCCTCAGCCTCTCAAAATGCTGGAATTACAGGCGTGAGCCACCATGCCCAGCCATTCAATCTTTTCTTTCCCAGATTCTCACCTCCAATCACAAGATGAAGGCAGGGAGCTCACAGCCCTGTGAGGGGCTGGGGAGAATGGCAGGGGTGGGCCAGAGTTATTAAAAGCCCAACTGATGTTCAGATTTATTTTGACCCTCCCCTATACCCCCACATCCAATTTCACTCTAGTAGGAATCAAGACAGGGGAGAGAGGGATTCCAAGCTGACTTAGGGAGAGGAAAATACATACATACGTAAAGCATTTGCCACAGGCCCCACCTGAGCTAAGCACTTTCCCTCCCTCAACAGCTCCTTTAATTCTCAAAGCATCCCTTTTAGTAGATAATAGACCCCACTTTGCAGAGGAGAGCACTGAGGCTGAGGAAAGAGGTAAATTCATTCAGCGGGTGAGGGAGGAGCTGGGATTTTAATGCTGGCAGTATGACCTCCCCGCCACTGGCACACCGGGTCTTTTGCTGGGACATCCCCTGTAACCGGATTGGGGGAATGCAGGAAAAACCCCATCCCTCCCTACAGAGCCTCAGCAGTGACAGCTACTTCCCGGATGAGAAGGGCGGCCGTGAAGCCAGCAGGGAAGCCAGCCCCACAGCCAAGGGCCCCCCAGCCTCCTCACAGCTCCCCATAGCCTGGACCTGCCGGCCCTCCCTCCAGGACCGAGGGGCTCCCAAGGGAAACTCAGGTGAGTGTCGCCCTCTCCCAGGGAAGATGGGATTTCCCTTCCAACCCTCCCTTCATCCCAATAGGCGTGTGCTGGTCCCAATGTCAGTGAAACCCAGCTGGGGGCCTGGCCCCTCGGAGGGGGTCACCGCAGTGCCTACCAGTGACCTTGGAGAGATCCACAACTGGACCGAGCTGCTTGACCTCTTCAACCACACTTTGTCTGAGTGCCACGTGGAGCTCAGCCAGAGCACCAAGCGCGTGGTCCTCTTTGCCCTCTACCTGGCCATGTTTGTGGTTGGGCTGGTGGAGAACCTCCTGGTGATATGCGTCAACTGGCGCGGCTCAGGCCGGGCAGGGCTGATGAACCTCTACATCCTCAACATGGCCATCGCGGACCTGGGCATTGTCCTGTCTCTGCCCGTGTGGATGCTGGAGGTCACGCTGGACTACACCTGGCTCTGGGGCAGCTTCTCCTGCCGCTTCACTCACTACTTCTACTTTGTCAACATGTATAGCAGCATCTTCTTCCTGGTGTGCCTCAGTGTCGACCGCTATGTCACCCTCACCAGCGCCTCCCCCTCCTGGCAGCGTTACCAGCACCGAGTGCGGCGGGCCATGTGTGCAGGCATCTGGGTCCTCTCGGCCATCATCCCGCTGCCTGAGGTGGTCCACATCCAGCTGGTGGAGGGCCCTGAGCCCATGTGCCTCTTCATGGCACCTTTTGAAACGTACAGCACCTGGGCCCTGGCGGTGGCCCTGTCCACCACCATCCTGGGCTTCCTGCTGCCCTTCCCTCTCATCACAGTCTTCAATGTGCTGACAGCCTGCCGGCTGCGGCAGCCAGGACAACCCAAGAGCCGGCGCCACTGCCTGCTGCTGTGCGCCTACGTGGCCGTCTTTGTCATGTGCTGGCTGCCCTATCATGTGACCCTGCTGCTGCTCACACTGCATGGGACCCACATCTCCCTCCACTGCCACCTGGTCCACCTGCTCTACTTCTTCTATGATGTCATTGACTGCTTCTCCATGCTGCACTGTGTCATCAACCCCATCCTTTACAACTTTCTCAGCCCACACTTCCGGGGCCGGCTCCTGAATGCTGTAGTCCATTACCTTCCTAAGGACCAGACCAAGGCGGGCACATGCGCCTCCTCTTCCTCCTGTTCCACCCAGCATTCCATCATCATCACCAAGGGTGATAGCCAGCCTGCTGCAGCAGCCCCCCACCCTGAGCCAAGCCTGAGCTTTCAGGCACACCATTTGCTTCCAAATACTTCCCCCATCTCTCCCACTCAGCCTCTTACACCCAGCTGAGGTAGAGGCCAGACTCCTCCAACAGTGAAGGAAAAGGCACAGGTGAGAGTATAGGTGGGAGATTTGGGGGGATGTAGAGGGGAGGGTCAAAGCACTCGTGGTCAATTTTGAATCTATCTTAAAATACTGAGGTGTGGAGAGAGAGACAGGATCAGGAGCGATAGAGAGCAGGCCCTCAGTGTTGTACTATTTGTCTCGGTCCTTGTGTCTAAGGAGCAATGCAGAAAAAAAGGTGAAATAAATGGAAGAGATAGCCATGGACTCTGGATCTTTTAAAAATCTGCACTTCCAGCTGGGATTGGGAAGGGAGCTGAGGCTAAAGAGGTGCTCGGCAGAGGAAACTAGACACATTCATTTCATAAATCACTCTGGCTGGAAACAGTGAACTCTGCAGGAACCTCACAAAACTCCTTTTGCGTTTGTGAGCTTGTTGATCTTCCAGCTCACTATGCAGGTTATGGGGACAAGAGGCCAGAGGCCAAGGAACCAGGCGGCCCCAGCAGGACGTTCCCTAGCTGTGCATCCTATGCACAGCCATGATAAGTGAAGGCGGATGGGGATGGCAGGGGTGGGGGCGAAGCCAAGGTCTGAGACCTGCACCCTGCAGCTGGGTCAGCAGGATGGTATCTCCACCCGCGGCCATCCAGGAAACACAGCTCCATTTCCTTGCTGACACCCTCCCCTCCCCGTTGTCCATCCTGCTCCCTCCCCACAAGCAAGAGGAGTTGTCCCAGAGTCAGCTCCTCATAGCTGACCTCTTACCAGCTTCGGATCTAGGAAACTTCCAGACTTCTAGGGAGACACAGAGCTACCAGAAAGCCCAACCCACCCCCATCTCTTTCTCTCCAGATCATAGGAAAGTATCAAGGGATGTCATTCCGGGAGCAGCCCTTGGGACAGCCAGCAGCAGGTGCTGGCAGATGCTCTGTCCTTCACCCTCTGTCCCCGGCACCAGATGGGGAAGGCCACAGTGGAAACTTCTCAATTCCGTCACAGGGCAGAGCTCTGACACTGTTATAAGTCAGTTCTCCCTGGCCATGTCTTTTCCTAATTTTCCTGTCCCACAACTTAGGTTCCTTAACACTTGTTCTACAGATGAAACAAAAAAGTCCTCTGTTAACAAGTAGACCTTCTGGAAAAGGATCACTTATGTTTGGGAGACTAGGACCCTGTCCATGAAGAACTCTGAAGTAAAGGCCTAAGAACAGGATCTAGTTTCCGCCTTCCAATTCCACGTCCTTTGCCTCTTAATCCTGCCCGTGGTAAGGGGACTGGATGGAATCACTGATAGCCTCTTCACCATCTCCTCTGTCCTGCTTAAGTGCTCCATGTGTCTGGAATGTTTAACTTGGAGTAACTACTCACTGACTTGGAGACCACCTGTTCTACTTTGAGAAATCAGAACTGTTCTGTGGATGCACTGACAGCGTGCTCCAACTGCATATGCACCCAGGTTTGTCAGGAGCATGGAAGGAAACCTGCATCTCCCTGTTTACTGGGCCCAAACCTGAAAGGGTCTTAAGCTGCAGACAGCTTCTCAGTAGCACAGAGCTGAAGGCTTTTTGAACCAGGAGTCTGGGTTGTGGCTTGGGTCGCAGTAAGGGCTTAGCCTATCAATGCAGAATTCACATTGAAAAAGACTTTCCTCTCTTGTCCCAACACAAAAAAGCAAGCCAAGATCTGATGCCCATATCACTGCCTCCTCTGACTTGGGCTACAGGAGTTTCCTGAAGGAAACCAAATTTTACATCTCTGTCACATTCCAGATCACCTTAGAGGCCACGCTCCCAAGATTAGTTATCACCCTGGCAGTATGAATACTTCCCTAAGGCCTCCCATCCATGGAGGGGAAGAGTGGGAACCAGCTGTTACACTCAGCATCTACTGAGCACTGATGGGAGCCCTGCCTGGGCCATGTGCTGTGGGGCCAAATGGACATCACTCCCTAACTTCTTGAGGTCTGTCTCCTCTGTGGATTCACGCATGTATCAACCTCATTAAACTATGCCAAACTTTTGCCTCCTCCCTGTTTCAATCTGCCTCGCTCCACTCAAA